GTTCACATGCCTCCCCCACCCCTACCCCAGTATGATGCCCTCCATCATATTTTGACACAACAATAATGCCCTCTGTCTTGGACTTCCCAGCCTTCAGAACTACAAGCCAAACAAATCTCTTTCTTTATAAATCTACCAGTCTATGGTATTTGGTTACAGCAGCAGAAAATTGACCAAGACAACCCCTTACCATAAACCTGAGTAGCAAATGCAACATCAAAAGTAGGTGAATAGTAAGTAGTACATTATTGTTGTTGATTTCTATGATCTGGTTTCTCTTCCCACAATCCTGAACGGTAAGGTGTTCTCTAGTATTTCTTCAGGACCATAAATTGTGAAGGAGACTGTGATTGTAGTAGACAATTCTAGGCCTTCTGGAACCATCACTAAAGGCAACATACGACTGTGCTAATTAAAAGGAAAAAAAAATCCCTAAACAATCTCGGAAACTGATCTTTCCTGGCCAACAATCTCAGATATAGAAGATTAGATTTACTAAATTTAGAAAGAATCCTTTTTTTTTTCCCCCAATCACAAAAATTATCCAGTAAAATCTATGCTCACTTCCGGTAGATCTGCAACAAGGCACGGTCACAGGTCATTTCAATAACTTGCTAGGCTCTTCAGTACTCAGAGTCCCTGGAAATAAGTCATTAGCAGTGGAAAGCTGCTTTTTAGAATTTTCTAAAACAAATCCATGGGGTTTTGATCTGCTAAATTCGAATGTAGACAACAGCAGCCTTATTTCCCTACTTTTATAATCTAATTTATTTGGCTGTATCTGTGGGCTTAAGAGTTTAGTGTTCTTGGTAAATAACACGTAAAAAAAAAGTCATTTTTCATTTCTACGAACCAGCCCCACCCCGGCGCTCCCTCGGGATCCTCGCTCTAGCCCCGCCTCCGTCCAGCCTGGCTCCGCCCCGTTCGGTAGCGCCGCGCCTTGGAGGTCTGTGGCTAACTTGGTCCGGAAGAAGCGAGGCGGACCTTCTGGCGTTTGAAAAACTTCCGGCGGGAACCGGAAGGTGCGGTGGCACTCACGGAATCTCGGGTCTTCTGACGTGCCGGGCGGGAAGGTGAGCTGTGCGTGCGCCTTGGCGGTCGTCTTGTGTTGCTGATTTTATTTTCTGTTTCTTCTAGATGTCATCATTGCCAAGAAGAGCGAAAGTACAGGTCCAGGATGTGGTACTGAAAGATGAATTTTCTTCATTCTCTGAGTTGTAAGCATACTGGTTTAATATGTGGGTAGGGGTCCTGGAGATTATTCTGTTGATTTACTTCTAGATCATCTGCCTCTGAAGAAGATGACAAGGAAGATAGTGCCTGGGAGCCCCAAAAGAAAGTTCCCAGAAGCCGTAAACAGCCCCCTCCCAAGGAATCCAAACCAAAGAGGATGCCTCGGGTGAAGAAGAATGCCCCACAGATCAGTGATGGCTCAGAAGTCGTTGTTGTTAAGGAGGAGCTGGTAGGTGCTACAGCTGGATAGAGGGAACTCTGAATTCTCATATGTTCTCTTTGTGGTTTGATAGAATAGCTCTGTGGCTATTGCTGATACTGCTTTAGAAGACAGAAAAAATAAATTGGATACTGTACAGACTCTGAAAACAGCCAAGACAAAACAGAAATGTGCAGCGCAGCCACATACAGTTCGAAGGACTAAAAAGCTGAAAGTTGAAGAAGAAACCAGCAAAGCCAGCAACTTAGAGGGTGAGAGTAATAGTTCAGAGACACCATCCACAAGCACTGTGTGGGGAGGTACATGCAAGAAGGAAGAGAATGACGATGACTTTACATTTGGTCAGTCCGCTTTAAAGAAAATCAAGACTGAGACATATCCTCAGGGGCAGCCTGTCAAGTTTCCAGCAAATGCCAATAGTACTAAAGAGGAGGTGGAAATGAATTGGGACATGGTACAGGTATGTGCAGCCTTTTTCTGTCACTTTAGTTGATTTTAAATCACTAAGTATCTTTAATTTGCAGGTTTTATCTGAGAGAACTAATATTGAACCTTGGGTTTGTGCCAACATCATTCGTCTCTTTAATGATGATAACACAATTCCCTTCATTATACGTTATAGAAAAGAGCTCATTAATAACCTTGATGCTGATTCCTTGAGAGAAGTTCAGCAAACCCTAGAAGAGCTACGGTAAGAAACCTAAAAAAGAATAAGCCTAGTGTTTTTGGTATATTACAAAAGTTTCTCTTTTCAGGGCTGTTGCAAAGAAAGTTCATAGTACAATCCAGAAAATTAAGAAGGAAGGGAAGATGTCTGAGTGCTTGTTAAAAGCCATGCTGAATTGTAAAACTTTTGAAGAACTAGAACACGTGGTAAGGAATCCTTTTTATCTTTTAATGTAATAATAATCATATGTTTTCTGTCTTTATTTTCTAGTCTGCTCCATATAAAACTGGAAGCAAAGGGACTAAAGCCCAGAGAGCAAGACAGTTGGGCTTAGAAGGAGCAGCCAGGGCACTGCTTGAGAAACCAGGGGAGCTCAGTCTGCTATCGTACATTAGGCCTGACGTTAAAGGTACTGGCTTTATTTACAGAGATCAACTTTGTTTTTTGTTTTCCTTTTTACCCTTCTCCTAAAGGGCTTTCAACGCTTCAGGATATTGAAATAGGAGTGCAGCATATTTTAGCAGATATGATTGCTAAAGACAAAGACACGCTTGACTTCATTCGGAACTTGTGAGTATCTCTTTTATGGAGTTTTCTGCTTTCTTGTTTTTTGAACACTTGTGTATCTGAACAGGTGCCAGAAGAGACATGTTTGTATCCAGTCATCTCTGGCAAAAGTATCCTCAAAAAAGGTAAATGAGAAAGATGTTGATAAGTTTCTGCTCTACCAGCATTTTTCCTGCAACATAAGAAACATTCACCATCATCAGGTAAATAAAGAAACTGCATGTGCATGCTGATTATTATTAGTCTTTGCCTTATGTTTGCACTCAGATTCTGGCAATTAACCGTGGAGAAAATTTGAAGGTACTGACGGTTAAGGTCAATATTTCTGATGGAGTGAAGGATGAATTCTGTAGGTGGTGCATCCAAAACAGGTCTGTTTACAGATATTTACAGAATTTTCTTTTCAGTTTTAGTGTGGGCTTTTCTGTTTTGCAGGTGGAGACCACGTAGCTTTGCAAGGCCAGAGTTAATGAAGATCTTATATAATTCACTGAATGATTCCTTTAAACGCCTTATTTATCCTCTTCTCTGTAGAGAATTCAGGTATATATCTTGTCTTGTTTAATTTTGTGTACGAAAAACTTTTTCTTTTCTTCTATTTCTAAAGAGCCAAACTAACATCAGATGCAGAGAAGGAATCAGTAATGATGTTTGGACGGAACCTTCGTCAGCTCCTTTTAACAAGCCCTGTTCCAGGGCGCACCTTAATGGGAGTGGATCCTGGTTATAAACATGGTTGCAAATTAGCTATAATTTCTCCTACTAGTAAGTTGTCTTGCAATTTTCCATGTAAAAGTATAAAATGGCTTATTCTTTTCATTTTTTAAAGGTCAGATACTTCATACTGATGTGGTTTACTTGCATTGTGGACAAGGCTTCCGAGAGGCGGAGAAAATAAAGACACTTTTGCTGAATTTCAAGTATGAAAATAAGTAATCTTTTGAATATATCAATTCAGTTTGTCATTCTGTTTCTGCCTTGAAGCTGCAGCACAGTAGTGATTGGAAATGGAACTGCCTGCAGGGAAACAGAAGCTTACTTTGCTGACCTGATAATGAAGAATTATTTTGCACCACTGGATGTTGTTTACTGGTAAGGCTATTACATATATCTCTTTTCTTGGAAAAGTGATATTCCCCTTTTTCTGTCTTCTCAGTATCGTCAGTGAAGCAGGAGCATCAATCTACAGTGTCAGCCCTGAAGCTAACAAAGAGATGCCAGGGCTGGACCCTAATTTGAGAAGTGCAGGTAAGAAACTATGGACCATCACAAAAACATGTGTCATACTTGTTTTCTGATTCTGTTTTTTCAGTTTCCATAGCAAGGCGTGTACAAGATCCATTAGCTGAGCTAGTGAAAATTGAGCCAAAGCACATTGGAGTTGGAATGTATCAGGTAAAGCTATGTGGATCATTTAATTTATGAAATCACTGTTAATATTTGATCTTTGTCTTTTCAGCATGACGTATCCCAGACTTTACTCAAGGCAACACTGGACAGTGTTGTAGAAGAATGTGTCAGCTTTGTGGGAGTGGATATTAACATCTGTTCAGAAGTTTTGTTAAGGTGAGACAAATATGTGGCTGAAGATCACAGAATTTTTTTCAGTTTGCTTATTTTTTTTTTCTAGGCATATTGCAGGACTCAATGCCAACAGGGCCAAAAATATTATTGAATGGCGAGAGAAAAATGGACCCTTTATCAACCGAGAACAGCTGAAGAAAGTGAAAGGGCTGGGCCCAAAATCCTTCCAACAGTGTGCTGGCTTCATCAGAATCAACCAGGATTATATCCGAACGTTTTGCAGGTGAGTATAAGTATACACTTTGATTCTATTGTTCATAAATGTGGTTTTTTCTGGTTTTATATAGTCAGCAAACTGAAACTTCAGGCCAAATTCAAGGAGTTGCTGTGACATCTTCAGCAGACGTTGAGGTCACAAATGAGAAGCAGGGCAAAAAGAAGAGCAAAACTGCAGTGAATGTTTTACTGAAGCCAAATCCTTTGGACCAAACTTGTATTCATCCAGAATCATATGACATAGCAATGAGGTAAGTCTGAGGCCCATGTGGGAATTCTCCATAAGTGTTGCGCTTTTTATTTTTTCCACTGCAGGTTTTTGTCATCCATTGGAGGGACACTGTATGAGGTTGGAAAGCCTGAAATGCAACAAAAAATAAATTCATTCCTTGAAAAGGAAGGAATGGAGAAAATTGCAGAAAGATTGCAAACAACAGTACACACCTTACAGGTCATCATAGATGGTCTCAGCCAGCCTGAAAGCTTTGACTTTCGAACAGGTAAACAGTTGAACTTGAATTATAGCACCTTGCCTTATTTACACTTACTTTTTTTCTCTTACAGATTTTGATAAACCTGATTTCAAGAGAAGCATAGTATGCCTGGAAGATCTGCAGATTGGGACAGTTCTTACAGGCAAAGTTGAGAATGCCACTCTCTTTGGAATTTTTGTGGATATAGGAGTGGGGAAATCTGGGCTGATTCCCATACGAAATGTAACAGAAGCAAAACTTTCAAAAACAAAGAAGAGAAGAAGCCTTGGACTGGGCCCCGGAGAAAGAGTGGAAGTCCAAGTACTCAACATTGACATCCCCCGATCTAGGATTACTCTGGACCTCATTCGGGTGTTATGAGTATCCCACGAAGGCCAGACGCTGATTTTATTTTCTCATTTCCACAGATTGACAAGGATAAGTCAGTTGTTTGTAAACTCTAGGTAGCAGATGAGAAATAATTCACTTAATATCAGAAATATTTTCCAAACACTTTCCTTTATTTTTTCTTCTGAATAAATAGAAAACCAACAGTTTGATTTCCTTTTCCCTTAAAGGAAACAACTAATACACATTCTTATATGGCTTTATGTAGTAATAGTTTTCTGACTAAAATTTTGTTTTTTATTTTTTGTAATTTATCTTTAACTCCTTTTGCATTTTGTATAACAGATTGCTTAACTTCTACTTGCCAACATCTGCCTTGCTGGACTTGTATGGGATTGTCTTCTTGATTTGAATTGTACCGTCTTTGTTGACACAGTAGGGCTGGGCAGTGTTTAATCCTTCCATTTTATAGATTTTTTTTTAATCAGGCCTTTTGGACTTCATTCATAATTTTGCAATAATCTCTTTTCCCTTGTCATGCAAGCCAAAAATATACCAGTAAAACAGATTCTGACGTGTTTGTAGTTATCAAATGAATGGCTCGAAACACTTCTCAAAAGGATATACGTATTGACCCCAACAATAAATGTTTGTGGCTAGTGACTTGTTTTTTGCTATGTTGATTCAGTGAATGA